CTTGTTCTGAGGCAGGCACGTTTTAAAATTGTTGTTTGCTTCTTTTTCATCTCTTTTTATTTTCATCTTTTTTTGTGTGAGAAGATTCTGGAAGTTTTTAAGCCTCAAATATTTTCAATAATCTATTTTAACGGGTACCTAGCAGGGAGAGGTTGTTCTATTGGTATACCTAACCAACATTCAAATAAGAATAATTGAATACTGTTTACTCACTAATCTATTCTGTTGAGTTTCTAAGTATGAATAATCACAAAACTAGATAGTGCTGATATATTAACTTCTCTAAATGGTAAATGTGGTAAGTAGCAAAGACATTTTTGTTTAATTCTCTCCTTACACATGCTTTGGTTCAGACGCTGTCAAGACACATTGAAGTTTGAGGACATGTGTATTTCGATTATTTTATTATATTTTTATTTGCTGTGAATATGGGTTTATTTATTTGCTAGATCTTCTTTAGTTAGAAACATTAAGGGCATTTACTTTATTACAACATTTAAAGTGCATTCTAATCTTCATGAGGAATTTTAGGTAAAAGACCGTATCCTGAGATTCATGCAAGTCTTTGGCATTATGTTACTATTTAAAGTAAGTAATATGTAGTGGCTTCTCTGACATATTCTTTCTAAGAGAGTTAAGGAAAATAGTTGTAACTAAAAGCAAACATTGAAACAGTTTAAGGTAGGTTTACGTAGCAACAGAATTATTCGTTATGTTTACAGATAATTAACTCATATTTATACTTTGCTGATTTTCTCTGGCACCTTTACAAGATTTTTTTATTTTTGTAATATAAAAAGTAATTATGTTTGAAAAAGTAGTTAAGGATGTTTGAAGAATCTAGAAAAGCATAAATAAAATGTCCACAATCATGCTGCCATTAATTTTTTGGTATACGTCTTTGGTTTTTTTACCCTTAGATTTAGAAAAGCTGTTGATTTATTTATATATATATATATATATATATATGTATATATATATATTTTTTTTTTTAGTTTATGAACAGATCTACATATATATATATGCACACACACATAATATACTATTGTCAACACTAGGTTTTATTTTTAAAAATCTTTACCATTTGATAAGTGGTAAATATTACTTAATCTTAATATGCCTCATTACAGTGATATTGAATGTTTTTTCATATCATCAGTGGCGTTTGTATTGCCTTTTTTTCTACTTCTTTTGGTAAATTGTGTCTTTTACTCATTTAATTATTTTCTTACTGGTTTGAAAAAGCTCTTTAAATATTAAGGGTGTTAGTCTTTTGTCTTAAATATGTCACAATATGTATGGAAATAATTAGCAGTATATAACAACATCAAATTGCTACCAATGTTGATATAAAAATTGTTCATTTCATAGGTTAATTTTTTTTAATCCTTTGGTTTCTAATGATATTGGTTAATTCATTTGTTAACTGCTATTTTCTGTAGCTACTTGAAAGTTCTTATCTGACTGTATCGTAAATCAGCATGCTTTCAGCTGTATATGTCTAGGAAATTGACATTTACTTTAATACTTAATAAAAAAATATGTTGGAGAAAAGCAGTGTATTCTGGAGTCAAATACATGATTTTGGGTGGGTGACGTAATCGGCTACTGTCCTCCTTTTCTAGATAGCCAAGATTTTTGAAGCATTTAACATCCCTGAAAGGCAGGACTAATGCTATGTCTACCATGCACTGCTAATTCTGACACTTTGACCTAATGGATAAATGCCAGTACAGTGGGTCTAGCCAGTTAGCTTGGTCAGAGAACAAGATGACTAAGATTCTCTCCCCCTTTCCTCACCAAATTGATTAGTTGTAGGACAGAACTGACTGAAGCAACCTGTTGTTTTGGCAACCCATGGACACCACCTGTTTCTTCCATTCCTCCGTCCAGCCTCTCACTGCCCTAGTGCAGTGCTGTGTGCATAGTGGGTAGGAGATCAATGTTGTTGCTAAAGAAAGTAGCAATAAAGAAGAGTAGATTGCTTTTTTTCCAAGCTTTTGTGTTTTTAAGGCACCCCGCTGGTTTTGACATTCGTTGCTCCAGCTGAACTGCTCTATGCTGAAGCCCTGCAGGTCTCAAGTGTTTGGTTCAGAGTAATTTCAGGCCATATGAATGCTTTCTTAAGTATCATTGGAATTTACTGGGCTGGCTGTCTGCCAGCTATTACCATATTTAGCATGAAGAGACCTGGGGAATGAGGACATTTCTGATCAACCAAGGAAGGAAACCTATTTGAAGGATTACAATATTTTCTTTTTTTTTTTTTAATGGTGTAGTTCAGAAAACGCCAGTTAGACTGAGACTCAGATTTATGTCCACTGGTCTTTGTTTCTGTGCCCCATCCCAAAATTAATTTATGAATAGGAAAAGAGATTTGATAGTGAAGTTCTTTCTCACTCTGAAGTCTAATACTGTTTCTGGGAGGAAGTAAGAGAATTATTATGCCCACACTGTGCACTGAGAGGCTTAACCAGCAGGTGAAGCTGTTGATTAAAAACATAGGTTGATGAGTATTCTCATTTTTCTCCTTTGAAGCTTTCAGAAATTTTCTGCTTTGTCCTGGTCTAAATTTATTTTGGCCCAGCCCTTGTCTCCACCCTACATTTCAAACCAGTAGCCTTCCCTCTATGGCTCAACATTTCTCTGCCTCAGTTTTTTCCATTTTAAAGATGAAGATATTGTTTGGAAGGACCAGTAAATACAATTAATATAAAAATTGCTTCTGTAGAATCAAACAACCTCCAACATTTCTGTTGGAAATTTATAGTTTATAGAGTATTCTTACACAATGATCTCCTTTAATCCTCACAAACTTGGTGGAAATGGAGCCTCACAGGGGCTAGGTGACTTGTATACATTGTTTACCCCTACATAATAAGTGACAGAGCTGGTACTTAAACTTGTGGCTTGATTTTTCTTTTTTTTTTTGAGTTGGAGTTTTGCTCTTGTTGCCCAGGCTGGAGTGCAATGGCGCAATCTCGGCTCACCGCAACCTCCACCTCCCGGGTTCAAGTGATTCTCCTGCCTCAGCCTCCCGAGTAGCTGGAATTACAGGCATGCACCACAACGCCTGGCTAATTTTTTGTAGTTTTAGTAGAGACGGGGTTTCTCTATGTTGGGCAGGCTGGTCTCGTACTCCTGACCTCAGGTGATCCGCCCGCCTCAGCCTCCCAAAGTGCTGGGATTACAGGTGAGCCACCGTGCCTGGTCCTTGCAGCTTGATTTTTTAAACATCAGATTTTTTTTTCTTTTTTGATTTTTATTATTATGTGTCTGTCATTCTGCTAGGGGCTTTGCAAATATTGCTTTATTTAATTCATATGGCTATCCTTTGGAGTAGACAATATTTTTCTACATTATAGGTAAGGAATTTGGAACTTAGGTTCACAGCTTTGGATGTTGGCCTATGGTTAGTGAGGGGTGTAGCCAGGATTCAAACCCCTGTCTGGCTCTAGGGCCGCTGCAATAAATCATGGTGTTTTATGTACATTCATACACTTAACACTTTGCAACAACCCTAAGAGACAGGGGTAGGTATTTAGGGAAACTGGGGCTTCTAACTTGCACAGGATAATGCAATTAGTAAGTGGCTTAGTCGAGATTCAGAGCTAGATCTGTCTCCATAACCCTCACTCATTCCAGGATACTGCAGATGCCTATTTTTATGATATGTATAAGTAAAAATTAATTTAAAAAACTACCTTCTTTGAAGGGTCAGCCAGTTAGAACTCTTTTGTATCTTCTGAATAAGTAAGAAGTGGATGGACATTAGCTGACCGATACATTGATGGCTTTTAACCTTCTATCAGTTGATTTCCATTACCAGGACAAGCAAATATAATTTGGAGGGAAAAGAGGGGAGTTTCCATTAAGGATGAATCTTTAAGCCGAAAAGGGCCACAGTGATGAACTCTTCAGAGGACTGCTCTCAGGAGCAATGGCCCTTCTCCTCTGGGCTCTGCTTGGGGCATTCCTGTTTGTATTTATGGAGACATCTTTTTGAAAGGCAGATGCCAGCTTTGGTGGGGAGAAGGTTGGAAAACATACAAGCCTTGCTCTAAATTTACTAGCCCCGTGTCTTTGGGCTAGTTTCTGAAGCATGGTGTGCCTCAATTTTATTATTTTAAAAATAAAGATAGTAGCAGTATATTTTGGAGTTGTTATGAAGATAATATCAGTTAATAAATGTTAGATTCATTGGACAGTACCAGGCACATAGTTAAAGTGCAGTAAATAGTAGTTATTGTTGGTATTGGTGTTATTTTATGTTGCAGTACAGACTGGCTTCTTGGTGCATTCACTTTTCTTTAATCAAAAGTGGATGAGTGATTGGGAACCTTCATGAGGAAATAGGAACATCATCTTTGCAGCCTGTGGATTGTTCACTGGTTTCCTGTGATCTAATAATTATTTAAGGGTTTCATATTTGAGTCTTTTCCCTTAATGAGGTACACTTTCAGTTTGGGGAGATTTTATCTATAGGCATACCTTATTTTATTTTGTGTTCCCTTTTATTGTGCTTCACAGATTTTGTTTTATTTTTTACAAATTGAAAGTTTGTGGCAACCCTATGTCGAGCAAATGTATCAGCACCATTTTTTCCAATAGCATATACTCACTATATGTCCCTGTGTCAGTATTTTTTAGCAATAAAGTATTTTTAAACTCAGGTATATGCATTATGCTTTAGACATAATGCTGTTGCATGCTTAATGGACTAGAGTATACTGTAAACATAACTTTTGTATGCACTGGGGAACCAAAAAATTTCTGACTTGCTTCATTGTACTGTTTGCTTTATTGAGGTGAGCTGGAGCTGAAGCCACAATATCACAAAGGTATGCTTGTATTATGCAAGTTGCATTGATAGGTGTTAAATCATTTTCCCAATTTTTATTAACCACACATTTGTGATTGGATGTTATGTTTAGTAAAGATATTGTGATTTTCTGAGGTACAGCTTTGAGAACAGTATCAGGTCTAACACTCTTGTTTCCAAATTTCCTATGATATGACAAACATAATCACATGCCATCCAGTGTCACCATGCAGAGTACTAATGTGAAGCCAAAATACTTGGTGTTTTAATTAGCCTTAAAGCAGTTAATGAACTATCTCTGTTAGACATTTTGAAATAATAAAAATATCCCATTGTCTTTTATTACAACCTCAGGGGCTCCTGGAGATTTTGGGATCTTGTGTGGGGAACCACCCATCTAATCCATCCTTGTTTTAAAGAGAGAAAACCAAAGAAGCAAAGTGACTGGCCCAAGTACCTAGAGCTGGGTCAGGGTTGGGGCCAGAATCCAATCTCTTGACTTTTAGTCAAGTGATTTTTCCACTATGCTCAGTACTCAAATTATGTATCAATATGTCGGCCCTTGTTTTTTGAGGTCTGAAAAGGGTTAGTGCCAGTCAACAACAGTAGAGGAGTAGAAAGGGTGTTGGGATGGGAGAGGTGTGGCTATATTTAAAATTTCAATGACAGCAGTGAAAATAATTTGCCTGTGAACCTCTGCCTGTCCCTTTGGACTTCTTTGTAGTAGTTGAGACAGCCCGGCAGGTCTGGTGTCATTAGTGATTCAGAATTGGATTAACCTGGACTGGTGGAGTTACTTTCTCAGAAAAGGGCTTTATATTTTAACATTTGTTTCCCTTGACAGTTTGCTTCTTCTCAAGTTTTGGCAGCCTTGAACAAGTGGTTGTCAGGTTTTTATTTTGTTTTGTTTTAAGAAAAAATTCCAAATTTTATTTTGCCGATTTAGTAAGTTATCCTCTACCTGCCACTCCCTTCTGCTCCCTCTATAATTATTTCTAAGACTTTATTTTTCCATTGTGGGAACATTATGGAAGGTTTTCTTTTACAGTCTGAGATATTTATAATTATGTGTAAGCACACAGTTTATAGAATATGTAAATGGTCCATATGTTAACTTAAATACCCTTAAAATATTTTCCAATAATTTAAATCTTTCCATAAAAGTAGCTGAAGCTGCTTATAATAAAAGAGAAGTATACACGAAGGATAGCAGAATTTGGATGTAGTTAATATAGATAAATATGAATGTCACTTTGGAGGAACTGGAAGTATTTGCATGAATACTGATCAAGTCATGCCTCCTTGTTAATAGAGTGAACAAAACAGATGAATGTTTCTGTTTTCATGAAGTTTATGTGACTATCAGTAGCTTCCATATTCTGAGGGTTTATTATGTGACAGATGCTTGGGGACAAAATACTTTACTTGTTTCCTTTAGTCCTTAAAATAGATGTTAGGATTCTTGTTTACAGAAAAGTTAAGGAATGTTCATCCAGATCACCTAGCCAGTCAGTGGTAAAGAACAGTCACTGGAACCCCTCTTTCCTGATCCAAAGCCAACATACTTAACCATAATAAATAATGCCATTGTCTGGTGGAATCCTGTAGTCCCTTAGATAGTGTAATTTTGTATTTAATGTAAACATTTTGTGCACTAAACTGACTTACATTTTACTTTTTAAAACAATATTTTAATTCTGAATGAACATTTGCATAATAGGAGAATGATCTAAATTGCAAACTTCCATTTTGAAGAGTTGTAGTTCTTTTAAATCTTTTTGTAACTGGGAAGAAGAATGGAATTATGTTTGTTGTAATCCAAGGAAAGTTGGTTAGCATTCTTTCCTGTTACTTTTTGATCCCAAAAGAAATTCTTTAGTAGATTAAGACCAGGAATGAATGTGTGGATTTTTTTAAATAAAAAATTGAGAGAGATTGCAACTAGCAATTCAGAGCCAGATTTATGTTCAGAAATGTTTGATGCCAGCCGTTTTAGTTACAAATAGCTTTTTCTTGACTGTACAGTTGTGTTCTTATGGTACCATTCTGAAAGTGATGTAAGAGACCATGTAAAATGATTGGAATGCCTCAGCATCTGAACAATGCACATAGCCAATTATTAAAATTACCCAGTACTAACCTGTCTTGGCTTAGGAACTATGAAATTAACTGTGGGTAGCATTTCTACACATATCATTACAGAACAAGCATAAAGACAAGCTTGTTTTTTTCCTTTTCTGTGGATTTGTTTTTTCTTATTACCATATCTTTTGTTACTGAAAACTGGTGGTCATCTGTACTAATAGATAAGAGAAGTGTGTTTGACACCAATACCTAATCTTAGATTATCCCTGCTATTTTAAAACACAGTCCTTCGCCTGCATGCTCAGACATGTGGGTTCTTTCAAACATACTGGACTTCCTCCTTAGGTTTTAGTTGTGTTAGTCAATAGTTGAATGTTGAAGGAGAGGATGCCAAGGGATATTAAAGAAGGTAAAAGAGATAAGTGACAGCAAACATTATTTATTTTTAATTATCTCTCAGAATGACTTTTAGATACCCTTCCCTACTACCTTTTGATTTTTGCTTTAGCATAGCTGGTGAGTTTTGGAATCAGAGAGACTGGGCTCTGATTTGTACTAGCTAAGAATATTAGACAAGCCACTTAACTTCTTTAAGTCTCAGTACCCGTATTTATATAATGGGAATAATAGTAATATCTAACTTGCAGGATTGTTTGTAAAGATTGAAAGCAACATATTTAATTGTGCTTGCGTGGTTCTGGGCACAGAATAGGCACCCGAGTGTAGGGGCCCCTGAACTTTAAAGTTCATTACTTTCATGGTAATTCCTCCTTTGGAATATATAGCCTGGGAACATTTGTCTCTAGACCTTGTTTCAGTTTCTTTTAATGACTCCCTTTAGGCTCTGCTTCATGGCCAATGCAAGATTATGGATCACCTAAAGAGTAGACTAAAAGTACTATTGTCTAGTAACTTCAAGTTTGTAGGTTAACTCACTGTGAATCAAAAGCTTTTAAAAATCTTTTGTGTGGTCATAGTTTGTAGTGTCTTGTACCTCTCATCTCAGAAGCAATTGATTCATAGAAAAAATTATTTAGGATTTCAGATTAAAGATGAAGAACTCTTTCAATAAGAAGGAACTGATTTGGTTGGATTATTTGTTTCTTTCACCCCTGAGTTTTCATGGAAATCAGGTTTAAAAGGTTAGAAGCAGTTGGTTTTCAGCATTGGGAAAGCTTATCTGATCAGGCATGCGAAGTGGCCTATGTCGGATTTCTGAGCTAGGAAAGGCTAGGGGAGGTTGAGGAGATTATTGTACTTGTAATTCCTGAGCATGGTTGAGACACAAGGAGAGGATTGTGGAAATTGTTTTTAAAAAATTGTTGAAGTTAATGCATTCTTGGGTGGATTTGCAAAACAGAACAAAACAAAAAGTTGTTGAAGTTAGTTACACTGGTCTAACAACGTATACTTACCACCCCCATTTGGGCTGGAGGAATGGATCTAATAATAATATAGGTGTTTGTGATCTAATTTGAATCATGTAATCATTTATCATTTCTGGGTTAGATGGTAAGGATTTTCTGTTTCACAGATTTTTAGACTGGGAATTGTGCTATTATAAAATAATATTTTACATTAAATAATGCTATCTAGGTTGTAATCACCTTAATAGACATGATTTATTTGGGCCACAAATGAACTCTGGTAAGAATGGAGGGCTGGTTACATTATTTTAGTTTTACAGATGAAAATAATCAGTCTCAAATAGCTTAAGGGAATTCCTTTAGACCATATGGTTAGTATATGGAAAAGCCAGAGCTAGAACCCAGGTTCTGATTTCCAGAGCAGTTCTTATTTCATGATACCGCATAATTTTATAATGTCCCTAAATCCGAATTTCATTTCTCATGATGTGAAAGGATTCTCTTTATTTCTGTTTGGTTAGCTGCATCAGAGCATGACAGAAATGGAGCAGAATTTGAGTATTCTTTCCCCAGATGGGTCAGTTAGCTTTTCTTAAAGCTATTCTGTGCTTACATTGTTAATCAGTTGTCCCTGGTTCCTAGACAGGATGTTGATACATGTGAAATAGGCAGGAATATGTGTCTGACTCAGCTTAACTCATCACAACTTTCATATGTCCTGCTAGTGGGTCTATAACGTCACCCTCGTTTACAGGCGTTTTTAATTTTCTGATGTCTATTTCTTAGTATTTTTCCTCAGCCATTTTTAATGTCTCAAGCCGTAGTTCTTCCTGAGTGGCCTGAAGTGATTTTGCTGCTCTTTAAAGCTTCCTTAAGGTTTTTCAAGAGCGTACAACATAGGCTGCTTCTAAGTGTATTTTTATTTCCTAGCTCTTAGCATTTCTCACCTTATCATTATAACTTTAAATTTAAACAGAATACAAATTGTGTACACAGATGGTGTGTCACTATTGCACTGTCACTTATGTAAGTGCAGTTTAGCATTTCTTCTTTCCTTTTAATCAAAATGAGGAAATAGAAAATGTTTTGTTATGGTAGTTTTACACATACACCCACAAGGAAATGTGTATCTAGAGTCTGTGGGAACTGTGACTGATACATTTCAGGGAATAAAATGTATGATGGCTAAAATTTTAACTCTGCCAAATGTTCACGGGGAAAGAAAAATTAACAAACTCACATTTTACACTTTATTTTAGCCTAGTCTCTGCCTTGTTTACATCTATATGATAATGAAGCTATACTTGTCTTTCCACAACAGTGTATTTTATAAGTTGTACCTTTTGTTTAAGGGAGCCTTCTTAACAAACTTTCTTTCAGTTGTCCAGTGTACAGAAGCTTACTGGAAGGAGTGGCCAACTAGTTAAAGGTTTGACACCTCAATATCAACAAAATGCCAAGTGGATCATTTTGACTCTCACAGCAATCCAACTGGACATTTGACCATGCCCCGTGGTCAGTGGAGAGCTTCTTCTCTGAAGGCCACTTTTATCTAGCACATCAAGGCTATACATCTCTTTCACTAAGAAGAATTTGGCACTTTTATGTTGTGAGAGCTGAGATTCACCATTCTCCACCATCCTGAGAAGAGCTTTGATAGAAGGGCTACTCGTGAGGTACATAGATTATCTAAAATACATACAATTTTTACTTCTAATGTGCATTTGTTTTTATTTTTGGCATTGCAGTGTCGAGATGGCTATGAACCCTGTGTAAATGAAGGAATGTGTGTTACCTACCACAATGGCACAGGATACTGCAAGTAAGTTTTTCTCTTCATATATTTTCTTTTTGTGTTTTCATGGACTCTTCTCTTTTCCATACAGATGTCCAGAAGGCTTCTTGGGGGAATATTGTCAACATCGAGACCCCTGTGAGAAGAACCGCTGCCAGAATGGTGGGACTTGTGTGGCCCAGGCCATGCTGGGGAAAGCCACGTGCCGATGTGCCTCAGGGTTTACAGGAGAGGACTGCCAATACTCGACATCTCATCCATGCTTTGTGTCTCGACCTTGCCTGAATGGCGGCACATGCCATATGCTCAGCCGGGATACCTATGAGTGCACCTGTCAAGTCGGGTTTACAGGTAACTAATGAGACCAAAGCCAGTGCTTTCCTGCCAGTACTGAGTTTTGTTATCCTTCCTTTAGGTAAGGAGTGCCAATGGACCGATGCCTGCCTGTCTCATCCCTGTGCAAATGGAAGTACCTGTACCACTGTGGCCAACCAGTTCTCCTGCAAATGCCTCACAGGCTTCACAGGGCAGAAGTGTGAGACTGATGTCAATGAGTGTGACATTCCAGGACACTGCCAGCATGGTGGCATCTGCCTCAACCTGCCTGGTTCCTACCAGTGCCAGTGCCTTCAGGGCTTCACAGGCCAGTACTGTGACAGCCTGTATGTGCCCTGTGCACCCTCGCCTTGTGTCAATGGAGGCACCTGTCGGCAGACTGGTGACTTCACTTTTGAGTGCAACTGCCTTCCAGGTAAGGAGCTCCCTAGTGTCCCAGGATTAGGGGACAAACCCCTAGCACAGGAGGTAGTGGGTGTGGCTCAATTGCTTTTTTTAGGAAGCGCAAGGAAAAAGGGAAGTGAGAATTTTGTGTGGGGTGGGTTGCTAGTGAGGGAGGAGTTTTATGGGCCCACTGTGGTCCATAAACTGAGCAGGGGATAATTTAGCATGTCAGGGTTTATGATGATGAGTGGCTAGAAAATTGTTTATTGTCCCTTTTGTAGAAACAGTGAGAAGAGGAACAGAGCTCTGGGAAAGAGACAGGGAAGTCTGGAATGGAAAAGAACACGATGAGAATTAGACACTGGAA